AGTTTTAGAAGTGCGTTTGAAGTGCCTGTGGGCTACCCAAGTAAAGACATCCAGTAGGTAGTTCTCCTTAAGGGCTAGCACAGAATGCTAGGCTAGAGGTGAAGATTTGAGAGCTCTACATTTTTTTATAGATGTTAACTGAAGCCACGGACATGCATGAGATCATTCAGGGATAGTATACGTAGAGTGAGAAGAAAAGAATGCAGAGGGGAATGAGAAGGTCAGAGAGGTAAAGGGAAAACCCGTAGAAGTAGAATGTGATGTTAACTCCCAAGGCAGGGCCCACAACCTTCTCCCAGAGAAGCCTTAAGGCCTAGGATCCTAGGGTCACAAAGGGATATTCTAGGATGTTTTGACTCTCTCTGTCTTTCTTTTTGCCAGTTGCCAGGTATAAACTCCGAATTGTTAAGCCACCAAAATTACCCCTAGAGAAAAAACCCAACCCTGATAAGGATGGTACGTATTGAGTTCTCTGACCTGTTTCTGTGGGCTGTGGCACACAATCTTTTGTTCTGCACAGGTCCAGATTATGAGCCCAACCTCTGGATGTGGGTAAATCCCAACATTGTGTATCCCCCTGGAAAGCTGGAGGTCTCAGGACGTAGGAAGAGGGAGGACCTGACAAGCACACTCCCCTCCTCTCAGCCACCCCAGAAGGAGGAAGATGCCAGCTGCTCAGAGGCCGCAGGGGTGGAATCACTGTCCCAGTCCTCCAGCAAGCGGTCTCCCCCTCGGAAGCGGTTTGCCTTTTCCCCCAGCACCTGGGAGGTATGCATTTTTGGGGATGGGAGTGGGACTTGTCAGGACCAGTTCCTACTCTGTGCTCCTCTAGCTCACAGAAGAGGAGGAGGCTGAGGACCAGGAAGACAGCTCCTCTATGGCTCTCCCATCCCCTCACAAAAGGGCCCCCCTCCAGAGTCGGAGGCTTCGGCAAGCCAGCAGCCAGGCGGGGAGGCTCTGGTCCCGGCCCCCTCTCAATTACTTCCACCTAATTGCCCTGGCATTAAGAAACAGTTCCCCCTGTGGCCTCAACGTGCAACAGATCTACAGTTTCACTCGGTATGTGCCGGGGGCCCTGCGAGGAGGGGGAATGCCTTTCCTTACCTCTCCTCCCTGTCCATAGAAAGCACTTCCCCTTTTTCCGGACGGCCCCGGAAGGCTGGAAGAATACTGTCCGTCACAATCTCTGTTTTCGAGACAGCTTTGAGAAAGTGCCTGTCAGCATGCAGGGCGGGGCCAGCACACGGCCTCGATCTTGCCTCTGGAAGTTGACCGAGGAGGGACACCGCCGCTTTGCGGAGGAGGCCCGCGCCTTGGCTTCCACTCGGCTAGAAAGTATCCAACAGTGCATGAGCCAGCCAGGTGTGAAGACTTGTTGTGCGTGGGCCCAAGGGATAAACTCCTGAACTCTCTCCTTTTCTTACAGATGTGATGCCCTTCCTCTTTGATCTTTAACCCCAAGAAGCAACAGCCAGCTAATGCTTTATTAAAATTACCCTCACTAGCCTTCTGTGTGTGTCTGTGGAGGTGGGGTCTCT